CGAATGTTTGGATTCTGAATATATTTTGAATGTTGAGCTGATAGGACAAATAGATTGTAGAGTGAGAGAGGAAGAAGAATTGAGGATGACTCCAAGGTTTTTGGTCTAGGCATGGCAGGCTGAAATTACCATTTGCTGAGATGGATAGAAAGTGGGTGGGGGACTCTGGAGAAGTTGTTTTTTCCCGTGTTAAGTTTGAGATGCTTACACATCTAAGTGGATATGCCAAATAGGCAGTTAGGTAAAGGAGTCTGGAGTTCAGGGAAGTCTGGGCTGGTGATAAGATGCAGGATTCAGGAGCATAGGGATGGCATTTATAGCCAGGTTTTTATACCCAGCACTCGCCTAGACTGCAGCTGTGTTCTTTCGGCAACTCAGCCTACGACTATTTGCTTCGCTGAAAAAAAACCACATCGTACCTAGTTAAAACAATGAGGACAAAGGGGCCATGAATGTGAAAATGCCCTGTAAACGGTAATGTGCTGTTCAGACTGGAAAGCAGGAGAAATGATGGCAATGGAGGTGAGGAAAATCAGTTTGTGGACGTAGGGAAATAATTTTCGTGCACTGAGAATTAGAGAAACTACGAAATGAAAGAAGGTGCAAAAAGCAATTATAACTCTTTTTGGACTGTAGCCGAATCTGTGCAAAACTCATATTTTTAAAATTTCCATAGCACCCCAAATTTACTAGAGCTTCACATACATGGTCTTTTTGAGCTGCACAAGTCTTGTAAGAAGGGAATTATTATTGTTCCCATTTTACGGAGGAGGAAACTGTGCTCGGAGAGGATAACTGACCTGTAAGGCATCACAGCAATATGAGGGACAGAGATACACAAGCATCCAGACGTCCGCGTTCCGAATCCAACCTAAAGACGAAAAATCGCTCCCAACCCCCACCGTCGGCAGCGAAGACGGAAGGACACACGCCGGCCGTCCCAGCTCGCAGGGCTCCAACAGCCGCCGGCCCCGGTCCCATTTCCGGATGGTACAGCCCTTTCCGCTATCGCGAGACCGGAAGCATCGCGCATCTGGTTGCCAGGGAAACAGCGGTCCCACAGGCAGGAGGGATCTGGACCGGCGGCTTCTTCCACTACCAGAGAGGCTGAGGTGGCGGGAGAGACCCCTCTCCTCTGGGGGTAAGTGGCTGGCGCGGCGAGTGTCTGCGGCGCGCTTCTGCGGCCATCTGCGCCCTGACTGACGGCGGCCAGTTCCTCGAGGAGGCCCGGCGGGAAGGTGAGGGGCCGCGCAGATGAGGGCGGAGCTCGCTTGGTATTAAATATTTTATTTGTTGTTTCAGGATTTCAATGGATATTATAAAGGGAAACCTAGATGGAATTTCAAAACCAGCTTCAAATTCAAGAATACGCCCTGGGAGCAGAAGTTCAAATGCTTCTTTGGAGGTGCTCTCAACAGAACCAGGATCCTTCAAGGTAATTTACGTTTAGAAAAGATTTAAACTCCTGGAAACTGTTTTTTTTTTGAAATTATTTTTAGGTCGATACTGCAAGCAACTTGAACTCTGGTAAAGAGGACCACTCCGAAAGCAGTAATACAGAGAACAGAAGAACTAGTAATGATGATAAGCAGGAAAGCTGCTCTGAGAAAATAAAATTGGCTGAAGAGGGATCAGATGAAGATCTGGATTTGGTTCAACATCAGATAATCTCTGAGTGTTCAGGTAGGATAATCACTAGGTGATTGGCTAATGATTCAAACCTATTTTTACTTTCAACACAATATAGATGAACCCAAATTAAAAGAATTAGATTCTCAACTTCAAGATGCTATTCAGAAGATGAAAAAACTTGATAAAATATTGGCAAAGAAACAACGCAGAGAAAAAGAAATTAAGAAGCAAGGTCTAGAAATGAGAATAAAGCTGTGGGAAGAAATTAAGGTAAGAATTATCTAACCTTATGCTGACATGTACCATGTTTAAATTTTAATTTTCCTTTCATTAGTCTGCAAAATATAGTGAAGCTTGGCAAAGTAAAGAGGAGATGGAAAATACAAAAAAATTTTTATCTTTGACTGCTGTTTCTGAAGAAACTGTTGGTGAGTAGATGGAGATGTCATTCAACTTTGTTAGCATTGAACAAGTGATTTTTTAAATCAACAGGTCCTTCTCATGAGGAGGAAGACACCTTTTCCTCAGTGTTTCATACTCAAATCCCTCCAGAAGAATATGAAATGCAGATGCAGAAACTCAATAAAGGTATATTTAAATTTGTGTGATTATACACATTTTATGAAAAAATTTTGAACTTTTTTAATATTAGATTTTACCTGTGATGTGGAAAGAAATGAGTCATTGATCAAATCAGGAAAGAAACCTTTCTCGAATACAGAAAAGATTGAGCTCAGGGGTAAACACAACCAGGATTTTATTAAGAGAAACATTGAGGTATGTACTTAGAAATTCAGAAGCCAGAATTTTATATGATATTTTCCATTAATAAATTCTGTAGTTGGCCAAGGAATCAAGAAACCCAGTGGTTATGGTTGACAGAGAGAAGAAAAGGCTGGTTGAGCTTTTGAAGGACTTGGATGAGAAAGATTCCGGGCTCTCCAGTTCTGAGGTACGTAAACTCTGATAGGGAACACTACACTTAGAATGACCTGGTGACCCTTGTTTCCTCTTAGGGTGATCAGTCTGGCTGGGTGGTCCCAGTAAAAGGATATGAACTTGCAGTCACCCAGCATCAGCAGCTTGCTGAAATTGATATAAAACTCCAAGAACTCTCTGCAGCCTCCCCTACAATTTCCAGTTTTTCTCCAAGACTTGAAAATCGGAATAATCAGGTATTTGAAGAACCCATAGACTGTTCAAGTTATGAATGATGTTTTTTTTTTTTCTTTAAATTAGAAACCTGACCGTGATGGTGAAAGAAATATGGAAGTAACTCCAGGAGAAAAGATACTTAGGAACACCAAAGAGCAACGCGATCTGCATAATCGGCTGAGAGAGATTGATGAAAAGCTGAAAATGATGAAGGAAAATGTGGTAAGTCTTTTTGTTTTAATTAATTTTTTTTATGACTATGTAATCTTTTGGTTTGTTTCATCAGTTAGAGTCCACATCATGTCTCTCTGAAGAACAGTTAAAGTGTCTTCTGGATGAATGCATACTTAAACAAAAATCCATCATTAAACTTTCTTCAGAAAGAAAAAAGGAAGACATTGAGGACGTAACACCTGTGTTCCCCCAGCTTTCCAGGTCCATCATCTCTAAATTGCTAAATGAATCAGAAACAAAGGTCCAGAAAACTGAGGTAGAAGATGCAGATATGCTTGAGAGTGAAGAATGTGAAGCTTCTAAAGGCTACTATCTCACTAAAGCCTTGACTGGACATAACATGTCAGAAGCTCTTGTCACTGAAGCAGAGAATATGAAATGCCTTCAATTTTCCAAGGACGTTATTATTAGTGACACAAAAGACTATTTTATGTCGAAGACTCTTGGCATTGGGAGACTGAAAAGGCCCTCCTTCTTAGATGATCCACTGTATGGTATCAGTGTGAGCCTTTCATCAGAAGACCAACATCTGAAACTCAGTTCTCCAGAGAATACAATAGCAGGTGAGGCTTGGCGAACATGTGTTTTGGTAAATCTAATAACTGTGGTTATTGTTTTTATGTGCAGATGAGCAGGAGACTAAAGATGCAGCAGAAGAATGTAAAGAACCCTAATCAAGGACTTGCTGGGTGTGCTTTTCAGAAAGTTGGTAATGAAGTTAAATTAAATTTCTTATTGAATATAGTTAACAATAGTTTCTTATTTTCTTTCAGAGTTTGGGCCTTTTAGATTGCATCAAATAAAGATGAGCTACTTTAAAAGACAGTCTGCGGTACTATTTGAAGAGAGATGGTTTAGTTACAAGTCAGTAACTTAGATTCATGAGAAAATTTTGTGTTGACATTCCATAAGATGAGTTGGCATTAGAATTGGAAGTCCAGTTTATTTCTGAATCAAAAAATGAGCGGGCTATTGTGCTGCCTTTAATAAAATTTGAGTGATGTATACATAACATTGTTTTTGCTGGCACATGTTCATCCACTGATACTGAATAACATTAATGATTGTTTATATGGAATTTCCTTGACTTTTTAAAATGAGGAATTCTATAGCTACTATTTTCAGAGGTATTGATAGGCAGTTTCTTTTTCCAGACACTATTTCAGTTTACTATTTGTTCATTTAAAATAGCAATTGTTCATGCTGATGTCAATGTGCTACGTATAATTTATCTTGATGCCAAGAGTTTTGCTGTGGGATGGAAGTATAAGTTAAAAGTTGTGATTTTAGATTCTCATAGGAATGCCATGAGGCACACTCTGTGTTTTAGGGTTTGGGTGGGAAGAATCAGAGGGCAAAGGTGATATGGGTGAGAATTTGTTGTGGGGCAGAGAGGGGCCAGTGTTGTCCGTCAGCGTTTCAGAGGAGTTCAGCTTTCTAAATCTATGCTTTTCTGGTATTTGATGTTTGTATGTATGAGAGAGAGAGAGAGAGAGAGAAAGAAGGAGGAGGGAGGGGAGGGGAGGGTAGGAAGGAAAAAGGGGAGGGAAGAGGGAGACAGAAAGAAACACAGAGTAAAATTATTTCTAGACTTGCACTGCAAAGGGCTTATGACTTTATAGTTTGCTTCTGCCAATGATATTTGGGACATAGTGAGCCTTTCTGTTATTTAGGTAAGGGGGAAGAAAATAGAGTTATTTTAAGTAATGAATTCTGCCATAAAAGAGGTGGGACCATTCACAGCATGTCAACTGAAGGTAACTCTAACAAGGACTGGTAACTAAGTCTGTAACGTAATTCAACAAAAAGCTTCCGGATTTTTTTTAAAAAGTCACCCTGATTTAGATAGAAAGTGTTATTAAAAATAGATGTTTTTATTTTGGATTTCCCTTTAGGGCTTAGTGTTTGTCCGGAACAAGGTGAAACCCCGTCTTTACTAAAAATACAGAATTAGCCAGGCTTGGTGGCGGGCGCTTGTAGTCCCAGCTACTTGGGAGGCTGAGGCAGGAGGGAGAATTGCTTGAACCGGGGAGGCAGAGGTTGCAGTGAGCCGAGATTGTGTCACTGCACTCCAGCCTGGGCGACAGAGCAAGACTTCATCTCAAAAATAAAAAGAAAAAGAAATTATAGAAGAGAGAGAGAGCCAATTTATTTAAGGAATGAATTCAGGAGCTTAATACTGGAGGCTTTTCTACATGTGACTCTTTAGAAAAAAAAAAACTGCTGGCACCACCTTTATTGTATGTACATTCTTATAAGACCTGGAGTTTATTGCTCTTCACTCGAGCTCTCCCACAACACATGACAATAAACTGTTGGAGGAGGAAAAAAGCTATCATCTCGATGACATAATTTTAATTTTTAACAAGTCCTTTATTTCAGTACAACCTGATTATTTGAAGGTCAGTCTTAGGGTGAAACTGGAACATGCCTGGAAGAAAAGCTCCTCTTTCCAGTCACTTTTTCTGTCTTATCTTGGTATTTTCAATCAGTTTTGCTTCACTATCCAAGAATGAATTAGAATTATCTCCCAGCACTTCAAACGTTGAACTCTTCTGATAATGAATGATGGTATTTAATTCTTTGCCATTTCAAAGAATTATTTCCTTCACATCAGTTTTCCTAACTCCACAGCTATTATCAACACTTTCTAGTTCCTGCTTCTTCACCTTGGTACTATAAAATGATTTGGCAATTTACATTTGTATGTGATCATGGCTACTCAGAAAGATGAGTATTTATAGAATGAGAGTGAAAATCAACAAGGAAGATTTTATCTCACCCAGCCAGTCCTTTCTAGTGTTTAATAGACCTCAAAGCCAGACCTTTAACCTACTCATAAAATTTCTTCTTTGATCTGTTTTCATTAAAACTGGAAATTAACTGGTCAGTATTCCACATTCATAATTAGCCCATCCAAAAATCAAGGTCTGCTTATTGGTACACTTGGGCCTTTTCTTCACATGATAATTTGTATTTAGACACACACGCATTTATGGATTCCTTCCAAATTTTACATTTTTTAGTCTTCTTTTTTGATTAAACTTATTATTCCTTCTTCAAGAGGAGGTATCTGTAATGCTTGGCTCAACATTGCAAGGACAGCTCCTCCCTCATCCACATTTACTTCCGAAGTGTCTCCACAACATGCAATCGTGTTGCCCACCCAAGGCATCATTCGTGGGTCAGAAAATGTCGCTGTGAGAGTTGCGTGTGCTTCAGTGTTTTTCCCTTTGTTTTCATACTGCACTTTGAAAAGGATTCAATGACATCTAATGACCTTAATAAGAAATTTTATTCTTATGGGGGCCCTTGACTTAGGGATAATTTCTCTTTTATATGTTTTTGATATGGCAGGCTAATGTATCATTTTGTTCTTTTATTCCACAAACGCAGCAAATTCTAAGCCTAGGCCTGAGCAACTCAGTCTTTCTCAATCACATACAAACTGTGAATGTTGCTATGACTTACTGTAATTTATTTTTGTATATGCTATATTGATTTATGAATGGTATTTACGCATATACTTCATGACATAAAGCCAGTAGAGAACAAATAAGCATGGATACAGTAAGTATAAATATAAATTTCCATATGATTTATTGTTGTTCCTTGTACATAAGAAACAGTAATAT